ACCCCAGGTCTACTAAAAATACAAAAATTGGCAGAGAGTGGTGGCGTGCACCTATAGTCCCAGCTACTCAGGAGGCTGAGGCAGGAGAATCGCTTGAACCCAGGCGGCAGAAGTAAGGGAGGAGACCACCCCTCATATTGTCTTATGCCCAATTTCTGCTTCCAAATAAAGAAGTAAAAACTAAAAGGCAGAAATAAAATCCACAGGCAGACAGCCCGGCGCCGCGCCCTGGGCCTGGTTAAAGATCAATCCTTGACCTAACCGGTTATGTTATCTATAGATTTCAGACATTGTATGGAAAAGCATTGTGAAAATCCCTGTCCTGTTCTGTTGCGTTCTGATTACCGGTGCATGCAGCCCCCAGTCACGTACCCCCTGCTTGCTCAATCGATCACGACCCTCTCACACAGACCCCCTTAGGGTTGTAAGCCCTTAAAAGGGACAGGAATTGCTCACTCAGAGAGCTCGGTTTTTGGAGACGTGAGTCTGCCGATGCTCCCCACTAAATAAAGCCCTTTCCTTCTACAATTCGGTGTCTGAGGGGTTCTTGTCTGCGGCTCGTCCTGCTACAGAGTGAACTGGCAGGAACTCCTCCCGGTGCCTGGGCCTCAGTTTCCCCACTGTACGTGGAAGATGAGCCGCTGTGAGGCTGAGCAAGGAGCAGCCCAAGGCGGGAAAGGCTCGAGAGTCCAGGACGCAGGCGAGCGACCTAGCCCGGCTCTCACTAGCCCCACCGCCCAGTGCCCCCAGCTCAGCTGCCCTACCAGGTGCTACACACACAGCGGCCCCCCAGTTCCCTTCCGGCGTTCGCATCTCTCATCCCCATCCCGGATCTTGGGGAGGTCCTCGGCTTGCCCCAGTCAAACTCGAGGTCGATGACCCCGGATGCCGCTGGCTAAGGCGGCGGCCCAAGTCCCGTGCGGGTGAACCGCCCAGGCTGCGCGGAACCAGAGGCAGGGATCCGGTTTCCAGCCGGTTGTGGAGAGACGAGCGCTTCCGGGGACTGGAGCGTGCGTGCTGAGGTATGCGCAACGCGTGCGGGGTCTCTTCCGGAGTCTTTTCCTGGACGGGGTCCCTGCGGTGGGTGTGTTTCGGCCTGGCCTGGGCAGGCGCTTGTGCTGCCAGGGCGCCGGGCCCGGGGAGGCCGGGGTCTCGGGTGGCCGCCGGCCCAGGCGCTGGACGGCAGCAGGATGGGGAAGGCGAAGGTCCCCGCCTCCAAGCGCGCCCCGAGCAGCCCCGTGGCTAAGCCGGGTCCTGTCAAGACGCTCACTCGGAAGAAAAACAAGAAGAAAAAAAGGTTTTGGAAAAGCAAGGCGCGGGAAGTAAGCAAGAAGCCAGCAAGCGGCCCCGGTGCTGTGGTGCGACCTCCAAAGGCACCAGAAGACTTTTCTCAAAACTGGAAGGCGCTGCAAGAGGTGAGGCTTGAGGGGGCCCGGGCGGAGCGCTGCGCAGCTCATTCCCGCAGAACGCGACGGAGGGAAAGACTTGGGTAGCCCCAAAAGACCTGTAAAGGCAGATTTGAATCGAAATCTTGTAAACAGCTTTTCACAAGAAAGGTGGCCTGTTGAGGGAGGTCTCGAACTTGTTTGCTTGAAAGAAATTGATGAAAGAATTATTTCAAGTACAAAAAAGCAAAGATAAACCCTTGTACCTTTTGCATAATGAACTAACTAGAATGGATTTTACAAAGAGAAATTTAGCTTAAAATCCCGAAACCAGGCCGGGCGCGGGGCCTCACGCCTGTGATCCCAGCACTTTGGGAGGCCGAGGCGGGCAGATCCCCTGAGGTCAAGAGTTCAAGACCAGCCCGGCCAACATGGTGAAACCCCGTGTCTACTAAAAAAGTACAAAAAATATTAGCCGGGCGTGATGGCGCGCGCCGGTAGTCGCAGCTACTCGGGGAGCCTGAGGCAGAAGAATCGCTTGAACCCGGGAGGCAGAGGCAGTAGTAAGCCGAAATCGCGCCACTGCACTCCAGCCTGGGCGACAGAGCGAGACTCCATCTCAAACAACAACAACGAAAGAACACACTGGTCTGTGTAGCAAGACAGGGAGAAAGAAGATTCCTGTGTAGAAGTGAAAAGCAGATAGCAGACATGTGATGGGGTTCTAGCGACACTTACGGTCTTGAAGTAAATACTAATTGAGCTCCTAAAAATGTGCACTCTGCCATGTGCTCTATGCCATGCGTGTTGCAATCCCCACAATAAGACTGTGAGGTGGACACTTCCATCATCGCTATTGTACAGATGAGGAAATAGGCTGGAAAAGTTTAAATAGATCATCTAAGATTGCGGCTGGGAACCAGGTGGCTGACTCTGGAGTCCATGCTTTTAAGGCTGTGTTGTACCTGCTGTCTCCCTAGTGACCTGCACTTCTGTAGAGGTTGCCTGCTCTCTCCTAGACACTCTTCCACGTGCGTCACTCATACATTCTTACCACATCCCTTGGAGCTCCCTTGGAGCTACCTCCTGTTAGGATCATAGCTCACTGCTGCCTGGGCTCCAGTGATTCTCCTGCCTCAGCCTCCCGAGTAGCCCACACGTGTAATCCCAGCACTTTGGGAGGCCCAGGCAGGAGGATCACTTGAGCTCAGGAGTTCAAGTCCAGCCTGGGCAACATGGTGAGATTCCATCTCTAAATAAAAGTAAAAAGTAGTTTTTTTAAAAAAGAAATGTGATCCCCAGTGGTGGAGATGGGGCCCATAGGAGGTATTGGGTCATGGGGGTAGATCCCTCATGAATGACTTGGTGCCCTCCCCTCAGTAACGAGTAAGTTCTCACTCTGCTGGTTCATTTGAGAGCTGGTTGTTTAAAAAGAGCCTAGCACCTTTTTTGCTTGCTCTCTCACCACGCAACACACCTGCTCCCCCTTCACCTTACACCATGATGGGAAGCTTCCTTCGGCCTCACCAGAAGCAGATGCTGGCACCATGCTTCTTGTACAACCTGCAAAACCATGAGCTACATAAACGTTTTTTCTTTATAAATTACCAAACACAGGTATTCCTTTATAGCAGTGCACAATGAACTAATACAGATGGGGTTTCACTTTGTTGCCCAGGCTGGTCTTCAACTCCTGACCTCAAGCAATCCTCCCACCTCAGCCTCCCCGAGCGCTTCTTGAACCTCCTAATACTCTGCACAGTATCTCAGTGCAGACATTCCTGTCTTAACACACAGGACCAGTCAAATTCCCGTGGGCAGCCCCAGGGTTCTGTGGGATTTCTTGAACACCAACTCTTCTTCCTTCTCCCAAGAAAGAAAAGCAAAATAAGTGAATGGAAGGGATGTGTGCTATAGGGAAACTTTGGAGTGTTTTCTAATTCATCCAAGAAAGTCAGCCCTTCAGTTCTTTACCTATCACAGAACAGGTAAGTAGCACCCGCCTCATCATCGCACTGTGCCAGGAGGCCAGCAGGGGCTCTGTTCCTTCAGGTTCCAAGATGGACAGGAGGGCGCCAGTACCTCGCACCAAGGCCAGTGGAACAGAGCACAATAAGAAAGGAACCAAGGAAAGGACAAATGGTGATATTGTTCCAGAACGAGGGGACATCGAGCATAAGAAGCGGAAAGCTAAGGAGGCAGCCCCAGCCCCACCCACCGAGTAAGTATGGGCCACCTCACCACTGAGAACCGCTGGTGATCAGCCTGTTATCTTTGCCTTTTAGGGAAGACATCTGGTTTGACGACGTGGACCCAGCGGATATCGAAGCTGCCATAGGTCCAGAGGCGGCCAAGATAGCGAGGAAACAGTTGGGTCAGAGCGAGGGCAGCGTCAGCCTCAGCCTCGTGAAAGAGCAGGCCTTCGGCGGGTACGCTGGTCTCAGGGAGTGGGGTCTGCTGGTTATTAAACTACAGCCTTTGGTTACCCTTCAGCCTGACAAGAGCCTTAGCCTTGGACTGTGAGATGGTGGGCGTGGGCCCTAAGGGGGAGGAGAGCATGGCCGCCCGTGTGTCCATCGTGAACCAGTATGGGAAGTGCGTTTATGACAAGTACGTCAAACCAACCGAGCCCGTGACGGACTATAGGACAGCGGTCAGTGGGATTCGGCCTGAGAACCTCAAGCAGGGTATGTCATCCACAGCTCAGGAACTTAGAAGGCAAAAAACCGCTTCTTTGTGTTGATTTTCCAGGAGAAGAGCTTGAAGTTGTTCAGAAGGAAGTGGCAGAGATGCTGAAGGGCAGAATTCTAGTGGGGCACGCTCTGCATAATGACCTAAAGGTACTGGGCTCTCTCCTGGGGACTCAGCCTGCAAAATGATTATCATTATATTTTATTTTTCTAGGTACTATTTCTTGATCATCCAAAAAAGAAGATTCGGGACACACAGAAATATAAACCTTTCAAGAGTCAAGTAAAGGTACTTAGAATGAGTGTGACTCAAGATACTGTGAGGCCCCCACCCGCCTCTTCCCCCTTTGCAGAGTGGAAGGCCGTCTCTGAGACTACTTTCAGAGAAGATCCTTGGGCTCCAGGTCCAGCAGGCGGAGCACTGTTCAGTAAGTGTGTCCTGTGGGGTAGTTCATGGGGTCGTCACCTGCTGGGATGTTTCATGTCGTCTAGATTCAGGATGCCCAGGCAGCAATGAGGCTGTACGTCATGGTGAAGAAGGAGTGGGAGAGCATGGCCCGAGACAGGCGCCCCCTGCTGACTGCTCCAGACCACTGCAGTGACGACGCCTAGCAGTCCTGCCCTGCTGCTGCTGCCGCCCCGCTACAGAGGCAATGTGACCAGTCACAGGGACAGATCACATCTCCCCAGAGTGGCAACTCTGGTGAAACCTTTTCAGAATCATGGCAGAGGGGCGTGGCGTGGTGCTACTGAGAAGGTCCTCCTTCCTCTTGACTTTGTGGTCTGAAACCTGGTCTTACTGTCCATGTGTGTTTGGGCCCGGATGGTCAGGGTGGGGAGCAGGGACGGCCATGGGCACGCCTGGCCACGCTTTACCGACTGCTGACCCCCTGGGCCAGGTGAGGTTGGGGCCTGTGGGCCGCCAGTCCATACGGTGCTGTCACTGCCCATCTTCGGTGACACCCTGGGGTGAGGTGCTCAGCACCTTCCTCTCGAGGAGCCACATTTTCCTCCTTTGTGTTAGGGGACATAACAAGCTCTGCTGGGCTTGAGGGACCCAGACCAGGTGTCTGCAGTCAGCTCCTGAGACACAGCTGGCCGGCACAACAGGTGTTACATCAGGGGTTTCCTGTGGCCGTTTGAACTTTGAGCATTTATCTAAATTAAATTGGCCCAGGGTTGGCTGGTGGGTCACCCAGCAGAGGCTTCTCCCCATAGCACGAGGATGTGTTGCCTGGGCACGGTGACTGCGGTTATTCCTGGAGGTCGGCAGACATGCCAACCTTGGGCTATTTGAGCTGGAGAAGCTATGTGATGCTAGCCGGTGGCTTTCTGGGCTAGGCCCCAGTTTGAGGCTCCCCTGGGAACTAGAGCCAGGAACAGCCAGTGGCACTGACAAGGGGACGGAGTCCAAGGCGTTATTGGGCCACCTGACAGCTGGACAGAAAAGGGGCAGACACACCGAGGATGCGATTTAAAATAAATGCAGATGTTTACTTGGAATGGAGCCTGTGGAGGCTCAGTGTTGACTCTCATCTA